CCGGAGGAGGCTGCGGAACATCGCTCTGACCTGAGCCGGGGACGCTGCGGAGGCGCAGCACGTTCCTCTGCCCAGAGCTGATGGGCACCGTCCGTGTCTTTCGCTGCAGGTCCGGGGGGAGACTCGGGGGCCTGGGATCCCCCATTTAGCCATAGGGCGGGGGGATCAGGTTCAGCCTCTGAAAGTCCAGAGCACGATGTTTGGGAAACGGCCCCGCCCGCGGCCTCCGGGACCTGGCGAAGGAGCCCCGCGGGGCGCCCCTGCTACCACCCTGCGCGGAGTCGGCCCCGTCCCCGAGAGCGCCCGGCAGCCCCTGGCCGTGGGCCGCACCGGAGCCGCGCAAGGCGACTGTTCTGCGCCTCGGCTCGGGGTTCGGACCCGGCTCTGGGCGCGGTCACGCGGGGCGCTGCGCACGGCGTCCGGCGGCCACAGAGCGCGGCCATCGAGTCCCGCCCCGGCGCGGCGCCCCCTCCCGGGCCCGCGACACACGCCCTCGGGGTCGGTCCTCGAGGACGCGCAGGGCCCCCCACCCACCAGGACGCACGTTTCAAGCTCATCAGTAAAGGTTCCTTAAATTCCCGAAGGGCAAGAAGTTAACCAAGTAAAACAGCATCGGAACACCAGGTAGAAGACACCACCGGGGTCCGCGGGTGGGGGTGGCTGGAACCCGGGGCGGGCGGGCTCAGGCGAAGAGGAAGGCGGGGGAGGGGGCGGCGACCCGGGTCTGCGGTTGAATCAACAGGGCGTGGGAATGGGGCGGGCGGACTGGGGTGGGGGCATGCCGGGGTCCCGGGGAGGGCGGGGGTCGGGCAGGCCGGAGGGTCCCAGGCTGCGGCGGGGTGGGGAAGGGGTGGGGGGGAGGGGCCCGGGCTGGGTGGGGTGGAGGAGGGGCTGGGCGGGCGGGTGCTCTGCCACGAGACATTGGCCGGCGCCGGCCTCCGCCCCCGCCTCTCCGCCAATCACCGCCCGCCTGCTCCCCTCGCCGTGGGTCCCCGCGAGGCCGCCACCCCGGGGTCGCCGTCTCCGCCTCGCCGCAGTCGGGGCAGCCGCTCGCCCCTCTTTTCCATGTATCCGTCCAGGTGAGATCCGGCCCCACCGAGACTCGCTCCCCTCTCTGGACAGAGGATCTCAACTGGGTCCCGGTTTCCCTCTCCGCGCCTCCGCCCAGAGTTGCATCATCTGCACCGAAAGGCGGCGAGACAGGGTCTCCCAAGACCCCCGCCCCACCGGCGCCCACGCCTGCGGTCTTGACCGCCCAGAAGATGGGGGCTGGCCGTGCACGTGGCCCCGGGCTCCCACCCCAGCCCCCGCGCCGGCGGAGTGGACCCCACTGGCGGCGAGTCCTGGAGCGTGGAGCAGGGACGCGGGGTGGGAATCCGGGGGAGATGCACGTTTCGGTGCCCAGCATTGAGTTCGCTGCATTGTGGATGGGAAATGGCTGTTTGCAAATCGCCCTTTTTGGCGGACCGTGTGGGGTGGCGGTAAACGCTGTCGTTGCGCGGGCGGCACGCGAGGTGGGTGCCCGCTGGGGGAGGGACGCGGGGCTCTGCCCAGGTTGCGTTCGGGGGATGGAGGTTTTCCTGGGACCTCACTTCCCTGAGCCCCAGGCGAGACCGCAGCTGAGCTGTAGGATGCAAGCGGGAGGCGGAGCGTGGGTGGGAGAGCGGAGCGCGAAATTCTCGGCTTCCCGAGGATCTTCTGGGCTTACTTGTCCCCAGCTTTGTCCCAAAGTGTCGCTTCCGGAGGCGGAGTGGCCGGCGGTTTCCGGGTCTCAGTAGGGTCTGGATCTCCCACCTGGAAACCTAGAGGAGTTTCCCGCTCTCCGTGCGCGTGGCCTTCCCCAGGCCCCTCCGGGAGTGCTGGCGCGCGAGTGCAGGGGTGCCCCGGGAACGTCGTGACCCCAAGGGGGTCTTGTGGTTTAAGGAGCGAACGGAACCGGCCAGGCGATGCCAGCTGAACCCGCCTTCCCGGGACGCACGTGCATCCGGCCGCCCGGCGCTGTTGTCTTGGGGAGCCCGCGGGTTCGGGTCTGGGTCGCCTGGCGAGCTTTCCGCCGAGCGCCTCTGAGTTCTACAGAGCCCCGACGGCTTGCGATCTGCGTTCCCGGCAGTCCCTTACCTTGCGAGAGAGGGCTCCAGGGCGAGGCGAGGGGCCAAAAGCAAGGCGCTGGGCCGCCTGCGTCTGCCGGGGCCTCGGGTCCACGGCTTTCTGGAAGATTCGGCGGCGGAGCATGCGCGCCCCAGGCCAGACAGGGCCTGTGCCAGACGGAGAGTCCCTTCCCGTAGGTGACTCCCGCGACCCGCGGAGGAAGGTGCTGCTCCGCTCACGGCGGCGGCTTCTTACAAGGTTGGGATAGAAAGAAAAGCGTGGGACACGAAAGTTTTCTCCTCACTGCCCTTTTCTATTCCAGGATCCCATGACAGATTCTGTTGTCACGTCTCCTTACAGAGTTTGAGCGGTGCTGAACTGTCAGCACCATCTGTCCGGTGAGTGACGGCTGTGGACTTAGTCTTCCTGTCTGAACCGACGCCTCTCTCCTTGCTTTGCCAGGTCCCAGCATGCCTTCTGAGACCCCCCAGGCAGAAGTGGGGCCCACAGGCTGCCCCCACCGCTCAGGGCCACACTCGGCGAAGGGGAGCCTGGAGAAGGGGTCCCCAGAGGATAAGGAAGCCAAGGAGCCCCTGTGGATCCGGCCCGATGCTCCGAGCAGGTGCACCTGGCAGCTGGGCCGGCCTGCCTCCGAGTCCCCACATCACCACACTGCCCCGTAAGTCCTGCTTTTGATCACAAGAGGGCTGATTCCTGAATAATTGTGGACTCCTCTGTTTCAGGGCAAAATCTCCAAAAATCTTGCCAGATATTCTGAAGAAAATCGGGGACACCCCTATGGTCAGAATCAACAAGATTGGGAAGAAGTTCGGCCTGAAGTGTGAGCTCTGTGAGTGCCCTGGCTTTGGAGAGGGGCTTCCTGGTCCCCTCTGTGATTCATCTCTGCCTCCCAGTGGCCAAGTGTGAGTTCTTCAACGCGGGCGGGAGCGTGAAGGACCGCATCAGCCTGCGGATGATTGAGGATGCTGAGCGCGACGGGACGCTGAAGCCCGGGGACACGATTATCGAGCCGACATCCGGGAACACCGGTGGGTGCCAGGCCCAGAGGGGGTGGCCGGGGCTGGGCCCCTCTCACCCTCTGTGTGCCCTCAGGGATCGGGCTGGCCCTGGCTGCGGCAGTGAGGGGCTATCGCTGCATCATCGTGATGCCAGAGAAGATGAGCTCCGAGAAGGTGGGTGGGCGTGGCCAGGGGCGGGGTCATAGGAAGGTGCAGGCCACCGCTTTCCCTCCTGCAGGTGGACGTGCTGCGGGCACTGGGGGCTGAGATTGTGAGGACGCCCACCAATGCCAGGTTCGACTCCCCGGAGTCACACGTGGGGGTGGCCTGGCGGCTGAAGAACGAAATCCCCAATTCTCACATCCTAGACCAGGTGAGGCACCTGGGGCCTGGAGACAGGCATTCCAGCTCACGGGCTCTGCTCTCTTTCTATGCAGTACCGCAACGCCAGCAACCCCCTGGCTCACTATGACACCACCGCTGATGAGATCCTGCAGCAGTGTGATGGTGCGTCCCTCTGTCCATCTTGATTGCATTTAGCAGGGACCCAAGAATGTTATCCGTCCACCAGGGAAGCTGGACATGCTGGTGGCTTCAGTGGGCACGGGCGGCACCATCACGGGCATTGCCAGGAAGCTGAAGGAGAAGTGTCCTGGATGCAGGGTGAGTGGTGTGGCCGGGCCGGAGAGGGGCAGGGCCTTGAGCCCTGAAGCCGCGCCCTCTGCAGATCATTGGGGTGGATCCCGAAGGGTCCATCCTCGCAGAGCCGGAGGAGCTGAACCAGACGGAGCAGACAACCTACGAGGTGGAAGGGATCGGCTACGACTTCATCCCCACGGTGCTGGACAGGACGGTAGGTCGAGTCCAGAGCCCGGCCACAGTGCCACGCTGACGGGCTGTGGTGGGGTCCTGCTCAGGTGGTGGACAAGTGGTTCAAGAGCAACGATGAGGAGGCGTTCACCTTTGCCCGCATGCTGATCGCGCAAGAGGGGCTGCTGTGCGGTGAGTGGGTGGCGGGCACGGGGGTATGGGGACTGGCGCGTCTGACTCGTGGCCCTCTCTGCAGGTGGCAGTGCTGGCAGCACGGTGGCGGTGGCCGTGAAGGCCGCGCAGGAGCTGCAGGAGGGCCAGCGCTGCGTGGTCATTCTGCCCGACTCAGTGCGGAACTACATGTAAGACACGGCTTCCCTCCCAGGTCCCTGCTTGCGGGGACTCGGTGACTCCCCCATCCCGCAGGACCAAGTTCCTGAGCGACAGGTGGATGCTGCAGAAGGGCTTTCTGAAGGAGGAGGACCTCACGGAGAAGAAGCCCTGGTAAGACCGCTCGGCCGGAGACCCGCTGCCTGCCTGATCCCCCCGACCTGCCCTCTTCCCTCAGGTGGTGGCACCTCCGTGTTCAGGAGCTGGGCCTGTCAGCCCCGCTGACCGTGCTCCCGACCATCACCTGTGGGCACACCATCGAGATCCTCCGGGAGAAGGGCTTCGACCAGGCGCCCGTGGTGGATGAGGCGGGGTCAGTCTCAGCCCCTGCTCAGAGCTCAGTCCAGCGCTGACCCCTGCCTGCCCCCGTCCCACAGGGTAATCCTGGGAATGGTGACGCTTGGGAACATGCTCTCGTCCCTGCTTGCCGGGAAGGTGCAGCCGTCAGACCAAGTTGGCAAAGTCATCTACAAGCAGTTCAAACAGGTACCCAGTCACCTACAGGCAGCTCAAACAGATCCCCCTGCCACTGACCACGCTTCCCTTGCAGATCCGCCTCACGGACACGCTGGGCAGGCTCTCGCACATCCTGGAGATGGACCACTTCGCCCTGGTGGTGCACGAGCAGATCCAGTGTGAGTGGGGCCCTGCTCTGTGCGTGGGGTTCTCTAACCCCATCTCCCGTCCTTGGCTCTGCAGCGCAGGACCAGGCCTGGGCAGGCGTGGTGGGGGGGCCTGCAGGTAGGTATCACCCACCCCTCAGAATGGCTCTCCCTGCAAACCCACTGCCTCGTTCTCCCCTCAGACCACAGCACCGGGAAGTCCAGTCAGCGGCAGATGGTGTTCGGGGTGGTCACCGCCATTGACTTGCTGAACTTCGTGGCCGCCCAGGAGCGGGACCAGAAGTGAAGTCCGGAGCGCTGGGCGGTGCGGAGCGGGCCCGCCACCCTTGCCCACTTCTCCTTCGCTTTCCTGAGCCCTAAACACACGCGTGATTGGTAACTGCCTGGCCTGGCACCGTTATCCCTGCACACGGCACAGAGCATCCGTCTCCCCTCGTTAACACATGGCTTCCTAAATGGCCCTGTTTACGGCCTATGAGATGAAATATGTGATTTTCTCTAATGTAACTTCCTCTTAGGATGTTTCACCAAGGAAATATTGAGAGAGAAGTCGGCCAGGTAGGATGAACACAGGCAATGACTGCGCAGAGTGGATTAAAGGCAAAAGAGAGAAGAGTCCAGGAAGGGGCGGGGAGAAGCCTGGGTGGCTCAGCATCCTCCACGGGCTGCGCCGTCTGCTCGGGGCTGAGCTGGCGGGAGCAGTTTGCGTGTTTGGGTTTTTTAATTGAGATGAAATTCAAATAACCTAAAAATCAATCACTTGAAAGTGAACAATCAGCGGCATTTAGTACATCCAGAAAGTTGTGTAGGCACCACCTCTGTCACGTTCTGGAACATTCTGTCATCACCCCGTGAAGCAATCATTTCCCCTCCCGTCTTCCTCCTCCCCTGGCAACTGCTGATCGACTTTGTGTCTCTGTTGTCTAAAATAGGTTTTCCCTGTTCTGGACATTTCATATAAATGGAATCACACAATTGTGGCCTCGTGTCTAACTTATTTCACTTTG